GAAAGCCTGGGTATTGTCCAAGGTTTCCCCCACTGAGACAGCCTGAGATATGGCCTCATGGGAAAGGAAAGACCTTACATCCCCCAGCCGGACACCCTTAAAGGGTCTGTGCTGAGGAGGAGGAGTGAAAGAGGGAGGCCTCTTTGCAGTTGAGATAAGAGTAAGGCTTCTGTCTCCTGCTCATTCCTGGGAATGGAATGTCATGGTGTAAAGCCAACCATTCCCATTCGTTGTATTCTGAAATAGGAGAAAACTACCCTGTGGCTAGAAGCGAGATATGCTGGCAGCAATACTGCTCTGTTGCTCTTTGCTACACTGAGATGTTTGTTTAAAGTGAAACATAAATCTGGCCTATGTGCACATCCACGCACAGTACCTTTCATTGAACTTATTCATGATACAGATTCCTTTGCTCACGTGTTTCCCTGCTGACCTTCTCCCCACCATCACCCTGTTGCCCTGCCACACTCCCCTCACCAAGAGAGTAAAAATAATGATCAATAAATACTGAGGGAACTCAGAGACCGGCGCCGGTGAAGGTCCTCACATGCTGAATGTGCCAGTCCCCTGGGCCCACTATTCTTTCTCTATACTTTTTCTCTGTGTCTAATTTCTTTTCTCAGTCTCTCGTCTCCACCTGATGAGAGATACCCATAGGTATGGAGGGGCAGGCCCCCTTCAAACAGGATTTTGCTTTGTTGCTCAGGCTAATCTCTAACTCTTGGCCTCAAATGATCCTTCTGACTTGGCCTCCCAAACTGGTGGAATTACAGGAGCTAGCCACCATACCAGTCAGGGCGCATATCTTAAGGATACTCCTGAGGTGGAGCTGGGCTTTTCCTGCAGAACCGCCTCTGGGAATTGTGCCCTTTACCCTCCTTGTTACCTAGGGAACTACATTACCCAGAAAACTCCGCATGGAATGACAGAGTGGAAGAGCCATGGGGGCTCAGAATAAAGGCATTTCCTGTGTGCACGTGACAATGGGTCCGGACTTCCGGCGCCCTCTGGTGGCGGCCATTTTGATTGGTGTTGGGTTTATTTGTCGGAGAGGCTCCTGAGCGCTAGGTCGGCACTGCGGTGACTGAACCCAGAAGGCGGAGAACAGTTGTCCTCTGCTGCACAGAGGCGACTCTGGAGCTCTGTGACGGCGCCAAGCGTGACCCACCCCTGGGCCAGGATAGGGACCGTCATGCCCATATCTCCTGGCTGGTCACCCTCTCCTCCCAACCCTGCTTTAAACCACGTGGTTCGATGGCGGTGGTGGCCACGCTGAGGCTCTCTGCTCAGGTAATTGTGGTGCCTTCCATGCCCTCAGGTCAGTTTGTGGTTTCATCTGTCAACATCATAACAGGGCACAGTGACTTTTGAAGACGTGGCTGTGAAATTTACCCAGGAGGAATGGAATCTCCTTAGTGAGGCTCAGAGATGCCTGTACCGTGATGTGACTCTGGAGAACCTGGCACTTATGTCCTCCCTGGGTAAGTTGCTCACACTCACCCTGTGACTTGAGCATGCACTTCACCAGCATTTTCTTGCTTTCAGGTTGTTGGTGTGGAGTGGAAGATGAGGCGGCACCTTCTAAGCAGAGTATTTATATACAAAGAGAGACTCAGGTCAGGACTCCTGTGACAGGTGTGTCTCCCAAGAAGGCCCACCCCTGTGAGATGTGTGGCCCGATCTTGGGAGACATTTTGCATGTGGCAGATCATCAGGGAACACATCACAAGCAGAAACTGCACAGGTGTGAGGCCTGGGGGAATAAATTGTATGACAGTGGAAACTTTCATCAGCACCAGAATGAGCACATTGGAGAGAAACCCTACAGAGGGAGTGTTGAGGAGGCGTTGTTTGTGAAGAGGTGTAAGTTGCATGTGTCAGGGGAGTCATCTGTCTTCAGTGAGAGTGGGAAGGACTTTTTGCCCAGGTCAGGATTACTCCAGCAGGAGGCCAGTCACACTGGGGAGAAGTCAAACAGCAAAACTGAGTGTGTGTCTCCCTTTCAGTGTGGGGGAGCTCACTATAGCCATGGAGATTCCATGAAACATTTTAGCACCAAACATATACTCAGTCAGCACCAGAGACTTCTCCCTCGAGAAGAATGTTATGTGTGCTGTGAATGTGGGAAATCCTTTAGCAAATATGTTAGCTTCAGTAATCATCAGAGAGTTCACAGTGGAAAAAGACCTTATGAATGTGGAGAATGTGAGAAATCTTTTAGTCAAAAGAGCAGCCTCATTCAACATCAGCAATTTCACACTGGAGGAAAACCTTATGGGTGTGAAGAATGTGGGAAATATTTTAGCTTAGAAGGATATCTTAGGCGCCATCAAAAAGTTCACGCTGGAAAAGGGCCTTATGAGTGTGGAGAATGTGGGAAATCTTTTAGTTCAAACGTGAACCTTAAGAGTCATCAGCGCATTCACACTGGAGAGAGACCTTACAAGTGTGGAGAATGTGAGAAATCTTTTAGTCGGAAGCCCAGCCTTAGTTACCATCAGCGCATTCACACTGAAGTAAGACCTTACAAGTGTGGAGAATGTGGGAAATCTTATATTTCAAAGGGGCACCTTAGGATCCATCAGCGCATGCACACTGGAGAAAGACCTTACAAGTGTGGAGACTGTGGGAAATCTTTTAATGAAAAAGGACACCTTAGGAGTCATCAGCGAGTTCACACTACAGAAAGACCTTATAAGTGTGGGGAATGTGGGAAATGTTTTAGTCACAAGGGTAACCTCATTCTACACCAGCATGGCCATACTAGAAAAAGGCCTTATATGTGTTGGGAATGTGGAAAATTATTTAAGAAGAAGTCTCACCTCCTTGTACACCAGAGAATTCACAGTGGAGAGAAGCCATATGCTTGTGAGGCTTGTCAGAAATTTTTTAGGCACAAGTGCCACCTCACTGCACACCAGAGAGTTCACACTGGAGAAAGGCCATATGAATGCAGTGATTGTGGGAAGTCATTTACCCACAGCTGTGCATTCATTGTTCATAAGAGAGTTCACACTGGTCAGAAGCCTTATGAGTGCAGTGAATGTGGGAAATCTTTTGCTGCAAGCTCCTATCTCACTAGTCACAGGAGAGTTCACACTGGTCAGAAGCCTTATGAGTGCAGTGAATGTGGGAAATCTTTTGCTGGAATCTCCAGTCTCACTAATCACAGGAGAGTTCACACTGGAGAAAAGCCTTATGGGTGTAGTGAATGTGAAAAAAAATTTAGGAAAAGCTCTTCACTTCGTTACCATCAGAGAGTTCATGAAAGAAAGGCCTTATGAGTGCAGAGAATGAGTCCAGTCTCATTAAATACAGGAGAGCACACACCTGAGTAAGATCTTGTGATTGCAGCAAATGTGGAAAATGTTTACCCAAAAGAAGTCTGCTCTCCTTGGACATTGGAGAGTTCACACCAGAGAAAAGTCCTTACAAGTAAAATAAATTTGGCAGTTTTGTAGCCACACCTCTGTATTCCTTCAGGATTATATTTAACACTGAATGAAGGCCTTACTAGTGTGGCAAATATAGGCTATTTATCCAGAAGTCTGGCTTCAAAACTCACAGGAGAGCTGTCACTACGGAAATGCCTTTTGAATGTAATGTTTGCAAAAAAGCACTGTGCCTTCTGTCATTGAATCCTAGAACACTGAGATGAGAAAAACACTGTAGATGTATAGGTTAGATATATAGGGAATGTTATTATTTTTTCCTTTTTTTGGAGAGACGGTCTCACTCCATCACCCATGCTGGTGTGCAGTGCTGCGATCGTAGCTCACTGCATCCTCCGCCCCCTAGGCTCAAGTGATCTTCCCACCTTAGCCTCCATGTAGCTGGGTCCACAGGCATGCACCACCATGCCTGGCTATTTTCTCATATTAGTAGATATAGGGTTTTACCATGTTTCCAGGCTGGTATCGAACTCCTGAGCTCAAGCAATCTGTACACCTCAGCCTCCCAAAGTGCTGAGATTGTAGGTTTGAGTCACTGTGCTCAGCCAATTATGTTTTTCTGTGTAACATGGGAGGAGATCCTTTGAGGGCACCATGTGCCCAAATTGAAAAAACTCCAGGCATGTGGCATCTGTATTATATTTTTTACTATGCCCTGTTATCTTGCTAGACTTATGTGACTGCCACTTATCTGGCAAAAGCCATTACATCTCAGCTACTTGGTAGGTACCCACATTGCATCATTCACCTATTTCGTATTCTAGAAGTATATTTTGGTTGTCTCCCATTCACGAGAGATTTTTTTTTTAAGTTTTTTGTTTGGTTGGTTGGTTGGTTGGTTGGTTGTTTTTTTTTGTTTTTTTTTTTTTTTTTTTTGGAGACAAAGTTTCACTGTCACCGATACTGGAGTGCAGTGGTGTGATCCTGGTTCATTGCAACCTCTGCCTCCTGAGTTCAAGCAATTCTCCTTTCTCAGCCTCCTGAGTAGCTGGGATTACAGGTGCCTGCCACCACACCCAGGTAATTTTTGTACTTTTAGTAGAGATGGGGTTTCACTATGTTGGTCAAACTGATCTTGAACTCCTAACCTCGTGATCCACCTGCCTTGGCCTCCCAAAGTGCTGGGATTACAGTGTGAGCCTCTGCTTCTGGCCTTTTTAAAAATTTTTTAAATTTATATTTTTTGTAGAGACAGGGTCTTGCTGTGTTGCACAGTCTGGTCTCAAACTGCTGGTCTCGAGTGATCCTTCTGCCTGGCTTCCCAGAATGTTGGGATTATAGGCGTGGCATAAGTCACCATGCTGGGACTTTTTTATTTCTTTAATTTTTAATTCCAGATCTGGTCACAGAAGGATTTGTTGAGTAGCCTCAGCACTTCTTGCTTTTTCATTTCTTTCTGATAAGTTACACCATGGACCTTCCCCATTTTTGTCCCAGAGGACTCTTGTGCTGACTTGAAAAGATGGACTATTTTGGCTAAGCATGGTGGCTCATGCCTGTAATCCCAACACTTTGGGAGGCCGAGGTGGGTGGATCACAAGGACAGGAAGGAGTTCAAGACCAGCCTGGGCAATATAGTGAAATCCTGTCTCTTCTAAAAATATAAAAATTAGCCGGGCATGGTGGCGCACCTGTAGCCGCAGCTACTCAGGAGGCTGAGGCAGGAAAATTGCTTGAACCCCGGGAGGTAGAGGTTGCAGTGAGCTGAGATCATGCCACTGCACTCCAGCCTGGGTCCTGCTACCTTGAAGGACAGCATAGCTAAACTGCGTGGCCCAAGGGACAGCATGAATGCAGAATATAGCTTTCTTCACTTGTGGCCTATTTGCATAGCTGCCCAAGGCCTCCAGTGGACGACTTCATGGCTTTGTGGTCTTCATCTGTAGCATGGATACTACAGATTGTGGGTTCATAGGTCAGCTGGGTACAGGGCAGTTTTTATAACAACCTCTGGTGGGTTTTTTATTTTAGTGTCAATATCACACTGAAAGATTGGTGATTTTTTTTGAACCAGACAAAATTCTCTCTTATGAGGTATATTGCACTGTGCTCGGTACTGTTGAGGGAACTCTGTTCAGCAGATCTTACAAGGCACACATGTGCCATGATATCCAGAATTCTGTAAGGCAACATCACAGGTTGTAAGGCTATAGGATGAAATTATAATTTTATGGTTACTTAGTTACTGCATTTATAGTCAGCAGAGGGGACAGCAATAAAGTTTTTGAAATATATCTTTTTTTTTTTTTTGAGACACAGTCTCACTCTGTCACCCAGGCTAGAGTGCTGTTGCACCATCTCGGCTCACTGCAACCTGTGCCTTCTGGGTTCAAGCGATTCTCCCACCTCAGTCACCCAAGTAGCTAGAATTACAGGTGCATGCCACCACACCACTAATGTTTTGTGGTTTTAGTAGAGACGGGTTTCACCGTGTTGCACAGACTGGTCTTGAATTCAACTCTTGAGCTCAGGTGATCTGCTCACCTCCGCCTTCCAAAGTGCTGGGACTACAGGTGTGGGCCGCTGTGTTTGGCTGAAATGTATGTCTTTTAAAGGAGTGTCCACAGTTATCCAGTCACTGTGTCTGTGATGGATAAGCAGATACAGAAATTCTCAAGACTTCCATAATAATGAATGTTGTGTAGCTAAGCTTTGGTCAGAGGAAATAATCTAAAGGTTTTGTGAATTCATGTAACCTTTTGGGCTGCTCACCTTAAGGTAACTCCTGTATTAACAGGAGGAACAGAATAGGGAAAAAGATCTCAGTTCAGTGATGTAGCTTTGTGACCAGCCAGTGATCCAGTTCAATCAGGTAGAAATGACCTTCCTGCTACATCAATATTTGCTTCTATGGAGGCTAGTTTCCCCACTTAGGGCATGAGAAGAATTGGTAAAGTCAACATAAAATTGCCAAACCTGTCACCAAAAATGATGGCAAATCTGTATTTTTCTCTTAAACCGTGTTATAAAAGCTGTAATAAGGTATAGGCTGAGCATCATGGCTCATGCCTGTATTCCCAGCACTTTGGGAGGCCAGATTCCTTGAGACCAGTGTGGGGAACATGGCAAAACCTTGTCTCTAGGAAAAATAGCCAGGTATGGTGGCATGTACCTTAGTCTTAGTGATGTGGGAGGATTGCTTGAGCCTGGGAGGCAGAAGTTGCAGTGAGCTAAGATTGCAACGCTGCAGTCCAGCCTGGGTGATAGAGTGAGACCCCATCTTAAAAATAAAATAAAGATATAAATGACATCCAATAAAGTACACATATTTGAGCTGTAGGATAAGTCTTGAATTTTATTATAATCCCGTGAAACCATCATCAGAGTCACCATAATGAATTTATCTAATCTATCACCTTTGTATTTACTTGGAGCCTTTATAAAGTTTTTCTCTCTGCTCTTCAAACAACCATTGATTTACTTTGCTGTATGATGGAGTACTTTCCATTTTCTGGAATTTTCTGACTGATGTAATAAAGTGTTTCCTCTTATAATCCCTGGGTGCTCTCCTGCATCATGCTTATTT